CCAGCCTGGGTGACAGAGCGAGACTCTGTCTCAAAACAAACAAACAATAACAAGAAAAAAAAAACACCAATATTAAGGCAATAAACATATCCTGCACCTCTAAATTTTTCTTGTGTTCTTTTTGTTTTATTTGCTTATTTGTTTATTTGGTAAGAAAACTTGACATTAATTTTTTAAATTCGTACTAGAGTATTGATGACTATAGGCACTATGCTGTACAAAAAAATCTCTAGAACTTATTAGTCTTGCATATATGAAAACTTATACAATTTTGTTCTACTTTTTAAACTTATTCATCCTTCAAATCTAGAGCTTAGTTCACCTCCCCTAGGAAGGTAAAATGTACCTTTCTCCTTGAGAAATGATCTACGTGTGTGTGTCTACTATTTACTGAAAGTCTGCACTATCTCTGCTTCTTTCATGAATTTCTGTCTTTGCATTTGCATGCTCCCAGAGTTCTATCCAATGGGTACCTTGGCAGGAAAGTGAGCTGAAATCCATTTGACTAGTTAGCTAGCTTATTCCAGGGCTATAAAACAACAGTCCCAGGGGCCTGTATGGTTGTCAGACATTTCTAATAGATCATAGTTCTCTTTCCTACTGAGCCAGCCCAGGATCTCAGAACTCTTTGTAAAGTTATGCTGCAGGCAACCACCACCAATCAATGTGAAATGGAATATGAACTTATTTTCATCAAAAGATTCCATGAAAACAGTGAGAAGGCAAGTCCCATCTTGGGAGAAGATATTTTCAATGGACATAACAAAGCATTAGCATCCTGATCTTACATAGAATGCCTCTAAATAAAGAAAGAAAAGAGATGGCACATTTGCCGTCTTCACTCTAGGAACATTCGGATGGGAGAAATCTTGAGTTTCCTGACCTCAGGGCTTACCCTTCATTGACATAAACAACAGGCACCATAGGAACATGTGACTGTTTGATGTCAACAGCAGGTGTGAGTCAGGCTTATGTGCCACCCGCCCCCGCCACCCACCTCAACTCAGCTCACCTGCTTTGTCCTAGAGCCAGCAGAGTCCAGGCTGCTGTTAACAACTTCATGTCCCCGTGGGTAGCAGGCAGGTGCTTCTGTCTGATCTGGCTCTCCTTGACCACTGTACTCATCAAATAGACCAAGATCCCCAGAGTCCAAGATCCTTACAAGGGGGCCAGAAAGGGATGAGCTTTCTGAAGAAGCACTGATGTAAAATACCAGGAATTTTGACATCGAAGAAGATTTTTGTGATGGCAGCTGGGATTTGGCCATAATCTAGAAGACACATGGTGAATACAGTTGCAAGTCATTTAGTCATATTTCTTGCTAAATTGCTGTGTCTTCAATGGTGAGTCTGTTCAACTTTACTTTTGTTATGCTTTCCAGTAACGCGTTTGCTTTTGTTTCCACAGGCTGAATTGAAGATCCCTCTTACCCGCCAGGTGCCAAGAACTATGAACAGGCAGTAAGTACCGTGGGATCACTGTGAGCCCCAGTTCCCAGCTATAATTTATTTTCTTTCATCCCAGGGGCAATAGAAAGACAACTAAAGAAGGATCCAACGATTTGAAATTCCAGAACTTCAGTCTGCCAAAAAACAGGTCAGAATATTTACTTGTTTATTAATAGAGGAGACATTTAACTTGGTTCTCTTTTCTGCCCTAGGTCATGGCCTCGCATCAATAGTGCCACAGGTGAGTCGGGGCTCTCTGTCACCTAAGTGGTGTAAAATAACACTCGGTCTGTTTGTGTTGGCAGGCCAGTACCAGAGGATGAACAAGCCTCTTCTAGACTGGGTAAGTCAGCTGCTTCCCTTATCTATTTTATATTTGACTCACTGGAATGTTACCACCTGCTTAGGAAAGAAACTTTGCTGCAGTCCTGGATGGAGCAAAAGGCCACAGTGATGATGACTATGATGACCCTGAGCTTCGGATGGAAGAGACATGGCAGTCGATTAAAATTTTACCAGCCCGGCCTATAAAGGAATCTGAATATGCAGGTAACGTTTGGGGGTCTGCCTGAAATAAGAAGGGTATGACTTTCATATTTTTCTGTTTGCATAGATACACACTATTTCAAGGTTGCAATGGACACTCCCCTTCCGTTAGACACCAGGACCTCTATCTCCATTGGACAGCCGACCTGGAACACACAGACGAGGTTGGAAAGAGTGAGTAAAGACTGGACATTGTGACACAAACAAAGAGATAATGGTGCCTCATTGTCTTGTACAGGTGGACAAACCCATTTCCAAGGACGTCAGAAGCCAAAACATTAAAGGTAAAGTCATGTTAATCGAAGTTTAAAATGTATAAATTCACTGCTATTCCCTCTTATGTTTTAGGAGATGCATCCGTAAGAAAGAACAAGGTAAGAGAAATCAATAAAATGCATTTGTTATTAACTTAATTTAGGTTTCTCTTTTCTTTTTCAGATTCCTTTACCACCTCCTCGGTAAAACACTTTAAAATAGCATTTTTTTTCGCTTCTCAGGACCCTACTGCGACTCTCCACACAGGCCTCTCATAACACTTCCGAAGAAGTACCAACCCTTGCCCCCTGAGCCGGAGAGCAGCAGGCCACCTTTATCTCAGAGACACACCTTTCCAGAAGTCCAGAGAATGCCCAGGTGAGAGATTCATCATCAATGGTGAAATGACCTTTATGTAACACCGTATTTCTTTTTCTTGCAGTCAGATAAGCTTAAGGGACTTAAGTGAGGTAAGTAGCAATTTTATCCTTGGAAGCAAAGACAGTAAATTTTATTTTTTTTAATTCAATACAGGTCCTTGAAGCAGAAAAAGGTGAATTGTTTACATTTGTTTTCTTACCCTAAACCTGACCAAATTATGTCACTGTTTTATATAGTTCCTCATAACCAGAGGAAGCCTGAATCAACTCATCTGTTAGAAAACCAAAATACTCAAGAGATTCCACTTGCCATTAGCAGGTAAGGAGCCAGGAATCCTTTCTCAGGTCTGACATTCTTTGAATTTTAACATATTTTCTTATAGTTCTTCATTCACGACAAGCAACCACAGTGTGCAAAACAGAGGTAAGAGCACTTTCAGAATTATAAAATAAACAATCACACTGAAATGTGAATTTAACCTTTCCAGATCATAGAGGAGGCATGCAGCCCTGTTCTCCTCAGAGATGCCAGCCTCCAGCCAGCTGCAGCCCTCACGAAAATATACTGCCCTATAAATACACAAGCTGGAGACCACCTTTCCCCAAAAGGTCTGATAGAAAGGTAAGCAGACACTTCTCTGCCAAGTCCTTCTACTAAAATATTTATCATTGATTCTGTTCTGCAGGATGTCCAGCACAATGAATGGTACATTGGAGAATACAGCCGCCAGGCAGTGGAAGAGGCATTCATGAAGGAGAACAAGGTAATGCCTTCTACGTGGCCCATCATTATTGTTGAAAAGATGACTGTTACTCTTTTTGCTTCAGGATGGTAGTTTCTTGGTCCGAGATTGTTCCACAAAATCCAAGGAAGAGCCCTATGTTTTGGCTGTGTTTTATGAGAACAAAGTCTACAATGTAAAAATACGCTTCCTGGAGAGGAATCAGCAGTTTGCCCTGGGGACAGGACTCAGAGGAGATGAGGTGGGTATAACTTAACAGCCTCCCTGTTCCAGAAAAGTCATTAACTTTCTTTTCTGTGTTTCAGAAGTTTGATTCAGTAGAAGACATCATCGAACACTACAAGAATTTTCCCATTATACTAATTGATGGGAAAGATAAAACTGGGGTCCACAGGAAACAGTGTCACCTCACTCAGCCACTCCCTCTCACCAGACACCTCTTGCCTCTGTAGCCTGGTCTTTGTGTTATCTTTGGTTTACTGGATTCAGCGCTTCCATTGTTTTCATTGATTTCAAAAGTTTATTTTCTGTGCCTTCAAGGGACAACTTTTTTAACTTTGGAGAAAAGAAAAACACTCTATAACAGAGAGTGGAAAATCACTCACGGTTTTGAAAGTTCAAACCACAGAGAAAATATTTATAACATGCAAAAAATAAAAACATTCTAGTAACTGGCCACTGGAAAATAAATAAAAATAAAAACTAGGGTTTTAAAAGTATCTTCTAAAAAACAACAACAAAAAATACTATAAACATAGCCATTATGCTCATGATACAGGCGAGCAGCAAAGGGCACCAGAAGCTGTTGCTTAAATGTTTGCAGTCAGTGCAAGACAAGTCTATGGGAAATTCCCAAATCTGTGCTCTTTACAGGACACTGCGCTGCCTTTATGTCAGTTGTTGGGCCTTACATATATACAATGTGTGGATGATTTCTTACACTAAAGATGCTGGGCTGGGTGCGGTGCCTCATGCCTGTAATCCCAGCACTTTGGGAGGCTGAGGTGGACAGATCACGAGGTCAGGAGATCAAGACCATCCTGGCTAACATGGTGAAACCCCATGTCTACTAAAAATACAAAAAATCAGCTGGGCGTGGTGGTGGGTGCCTGTAGTCCCAGCTACTCGGGAGGCTGAGGCAGGAGAATGGTGTGAACCCGGGAGGCGGAGCTTGCAGTGAGCCGAAATCGCGCCACTGCACTCCAATCCAGCCTGGGGACAGAGAGACTCCGTCTCAAAAAAAAAAAAAGGTGTTGGGTTGGTGAATATTAGCTCTCTTTTATTGTAATCCTAGAAATTCAAGTATAGGGAAGAAATGTGGTATGGAAAACCAGCAATTGTGAATGTCACCTTGAAGACAGAAACTGAAAATCCTCTGACTAGGGTGTGAAACGGTCATGGGACCAGCCTCCAGCATCATCTGCTTCAAGTAGCTTTAAGTCAAATGGAATTAACACATTCATAGTACAGAGCTCAGATTATATCCTACACTAGCCTTCAGGCAAGCATATGTCTGAGGGAAACTAAAAATTGTATTAACAATTCCAATTATGGACTTCCATTCAAAGACAGAGAAAAACTGTCCTCAAATTAGTGCTAATTCTTGCAGTAACGTTGCACAGGCCATGATATTATTCCCTGTAGAGGTTAAGAGGATTTAATTTTATTATTGTTTTACAATAAAGATGAGGAAACAGAGGCTCGAAGTAGCTATTGATCTTACTCAATATGAGAAGAGAGCCCAGATTGTAATCTGCTTTGCCTGGCTCCATGCAAGCTCATCTTCCCAGGTACATTCTCTGCGCTGTGACATTTTACAATCAAGTTGAAAAGCTAATTTAAAAAAAAAGAGAGAGAGAGAGAGAAAGATAGAAACAATTTGAAAATACAGATTTACCACCTTAAAATAAATAAACTCTTCTAGTGGGAATAAGCTTTTTTAAAAAACATACTGTCTGTCGAAAATAACAGTATATCATGATGTCAAATGCTACCAAAGCTTACAAAGGAAATTCATAGAGTATTTATGTAATTGTAGCATTGATGCAGAAAGAAAACCAAAAATAATTAAAAGGCAATAGAAGCAAATGAAAACAATAAAAACAATGTGCAGGATTATCTCTTTTGTAAGACAGCAGACAATGAGCTCTCTGGGAAAAGCTCTTAGCATCTACCCACTATCCAAATACCTGCTCAGGTGTTCTCCTTTCACAAGGTCAATGTGAAGTGATGCCTATAAGTTACATCAGGAGCATTTAATGAAGAAGCTATTTGTAAAGCTGGAACTTTTGAGACCCAGCTGAGCCTATCGTAGAGTATGCCTGCAGAGGATTACATAGAACCAAGAGACAAGAGTGTTTAAATTGGAGCTTGGATACGAAAGAACTCACTGGTCCGGTCAAAGCTAAAAGCTGTATGGTTGCTGGTCATTCTCTACTGGAATTCAACAAGCCAGGGACAGTATGGAAACAAGGACTTTACAGAAGAGCTCCAGGCTCACATTAAGAAGGAATCTGACCCTCACCCTAAAAAGCTATTGGGAGATTACTGATACCTCCAACTCACTGATTCATTGAGGCCATGCCATTCAATGCTATGTTCTCAAGAAATGTCTATGAGTCCTCTCAACCATTGCTGTTGATAAAATAGGTGAATGTCAAGTGGGGGTTAGCATTTGATAAGGTGTACGTTTGAAATAATATTTTATCGTCTCTTGTTCACAAATACAACATATAATTCCAAGAAGAAAAAAGAAGTAGAAATTCAGCATCCTTAAGATGACAGCAAGAATGAGGGGAAAAGGAAGAAAAAAAAGAAATTAAACATCTTGCAATAAAAAGCTTACAATATTTTTGTGTATTTGAACACTTCTGTAAAAAATATAAAATGGAAAATACTGACATGGGCTGCTTCTGGTGATTGGGGTTTGAGGGATTGGGTGTCGGGTTTTCTAGAACTCAGACACCAGGACAAAGTTAGAAGTGCAAACACTGATTGGAGGTTAATGTTTGAGAAAGATAAAAGGGAGAAGAAACAGAAGTATGGGTATGGGGTGGGCTTTCAGGCTCCCACCTGTGAGAGGGAAGAGGGGAGGTGTGGGGAGTGAGGAGAAAAAGCATGAGATTCAGACACAGCTCTGGGAGAGTTTTGGCCAGCTCATAGTGAGGCCCAAAGCAAAGTTTGCCCAGAGAGGAGACAGTGTTATGCTGGGCAGTAATGTCTGGGTCTTAGTGCCCCATCCTGTTAAGTCATTGTCTGGGGCTATCCTGGGAAAAAGAAAAACAACAAAAAAAAAAGACCTGCAAATGCTGTGGCCAATCCAGAAGGCGCAGCTGGACGCTGTCCACTAACTTGCTGGCCAGCAAGTTATTTCAATGGAGACTCAAGAGACCCACCTCTGGCCTGCCACAGCAACATCCTGAATTCACTGTTTTCAGTGTTGATTGTAGTAAGGACAATCACATTTACATTTTGCTTGTAATGGATGATTAAATAATAAGAGTATATAAATTCGATTGTATTTGTTTCTTACAACACTTCTGTAAAGAAGAGAGGGCAGCTATTTCTAATGCATTTTATAATTGAGGAAATTGTACCTCATTGGCCAAAATCTCACAGTGACATAGTCGCGACTGGAACCAAGGTCTCCATATGCAATTATCCTATTCATGGTCTACCTGCTTTATTAGATCTGTAATTGAATATTCAATGATTTGGATTTGGCATGCCCAAATTCCAGTGTTTTAATCCCTTTTCAACCATTACCTCACGTTTAGTTTAAAAGTATCACTTGATATCTGATTTCAATAGAGTAATAGAATTTTAGCTTTATCCAATTACAGCATTTATGCTTTCCAGATATTTTTTGGACTAAATAATTCTCATTCTGTATAAATGTGCATAGCCCTCATCATTAGTCATATATTGTGTTAGCACCTTTGTGTACTGCATGTGTATTCATTACTAAGCACTATTGTAGATGTTGAAAATAGAGCAGTGAATAAGAGAGATAGATGACAAATAAATATACAAACAAATAAGATAATCTAAGTCAGTTTCCCATTACTGGATTGGATTTCTATTTTAACACTTATTTCTGAGTACTTGTGGGGTGATGCCAACATTAAATGTTTTGAGGAAGCTCCTTTGAGATGGCTTTGAAAAGTCCTAAGTGAGAAAATTTAAAATTTTCCCAAACTTATTTATGTGGGGTGTGCATGTGTGTGCCTGTGCCTGTGTGCGTGTGTGTGTGTGTGTTTTTAAGTAACCGCATCATGGCTGTAATCAGTTAAGTCTCCTGTTCTAATTACTACGGAGGAATCAAATGAACCCCATTGTCGAATGTAGCCAATTATGTATGTGTGTACACAAATACAAATTTTTATGATAGCCTATATTGTATATTAGCATTATATTTGTATATCTTTTTTATTCTGAGCAATATTTGTTCTAGCTAAGCACATTTACATTCATAATTTACAGCCTTACTAATGTAAATAAAAGTAAATATGTAATTGAATGTTATAATTTTCTCTGTCTCTGAGTATTGAAGAAAG